CCATTAAAATTTTGAATTAATTGCCAAAGTTGAAAAGTGTGGAAATTGCAAGAAAAATTCTGATTTTTGGATTTCTCTTGAATAATTTAAAAAAACCCAAAAATCTCACCATCCCATGTGACCACGTTCTCTGGCAGCCCCTTCCCGAGGTGACACAGGCCTGGCTGCCCCCTGCTGGTCCCTTCAGGCAGTTCACCTTCACTCCCTGTGACTGATGGACAATAACAAAACGAGTGTTTAGCATTAGCCATGTGCCAGTTTCTAAGTGTGTCAGACATATTGACTCACATCAGCCTCACAATGACAGTGTGGTAGATGCTATGATGCCCATTTATTCAAGAAAGACTTGCTGGGGGCCCAAGCCTATCAGGTTCTGGCAATGGAAATGCATCCGGGAACAACACAGACAAAATCCCATCCTTCACGGAGCTTTCATTCCGGTGAGGGGACATGCAGCGTGCCGATGATGGTGGGGGTTGTGCTATTATAGATAGAGGGTCAGTATAGGCCTGGCTGAGCAGGTGACATTTAAGCAGAGACATGACTGCAGTGAAGGTTTAGAAGAGTGTCCCAGGTGGAAAGAGGTGAAGAAACAAGCCTGGGGCCACACAGCTAGTTAAGTAGCCAAGCTGGGACTTGAACCCATGCTGGCCCCAGAGTCTGTGCTCCTAACCATTGCATTCTAGGGCTTGATATGAGATGCCAGCCCCGCCCCGAGATGCTCAGAGTTAGTGAGGAAGAGAAACAGGGAACATGGCTGCTGTTAGAGGGCTGGGGCTGGGGGTGCCGGAGGCCCCAGCTCTGAGGGTTCCAACCTCCTGTCCTGTTCTAGTATCGTCCCGGGAGGCCGAGATGAATTGCCTGCCTGCCCTGGGCTCTTTATTTTAATCTCACTAGGGTTCTGGGAGCACCCCCCCCCACCGCTCCCGCCCTCCACAAAGCTCCTGGGCCCCTCCTCCCTTCAAGGATTGCGAAGAACTGGTCGCAAATCCTCCTAAGCCACCAGCATCTCGGTCTTCAGCTCACACCAGCCTTGAGCCCAGCCTGCGGCCAGGGGACCACGCACGTCCCACCCACCCAGCGACTCCCCAGCCGCTGCCCACTCTTCCTCACTCATGGGGAACAGCAAAAGTGGGGCCCTGTCCAAGGAGATCCTGGAGGAGCTGCAGCTGAACACCAAGTTCTCGGAGGAGGAGCTGTGCTCCTGGTACCAGTCCTTCCTGAAGGACTGTCCCACCGGCCGCATCACCCAGCAGCAGTTCCAGAGCATCTACGCCAAGTTCTTCCCCGACACCGACCCCAAGGCCTACGCCCAGCATGTGTTCCGCAGCTTCGATTCCAACCTCGACGGCACCCTGGACTTCAAGGAGTACGTCATCGCCCTGCACATGACCACCGCGGGCAAGACCAACCAGAAGCTGGAGTGGGCCTTCTCCCTCTACGACGTGGACGGTAACGGGACCATCAGCAAGAATGAAGTGCTGGAGATCGTCATGGTCAGTCTCCCCTCTCCCCTTCTGGCTGGGCGCCTAACGAGTTCTTTCTTTCTGTTTGGTACAGGCTATTTTCAAAATGATCACTCCCGAGGACGTGAAGCTCCTTCCAGACGATGAAAACACGCCGGAAAAGCGAGCCGAGAAGATCTGGAAGTACTTTGGAAAGAATGATGATGGTGAATTCCTTTTCCTTCATTGCCTTTGATTTTATGTACGTATATATTTTTTCCCAATGCACAGATAAACTTACAGAGAAAGAATTCATTGAGGGGACACTGGCCAATAAGGAAATTCTGCGACTGATCCAGTTTGAGCCTCAAAAAGTGAAGGAAAAGATGAAGAACGCCTGATGCCAACTGTTCAGCTGTCCTCCCTCCACCTACCACTCACATGACACCCGTGAGCGCCTGTGCACACACACACACATGCACACACACGCGCGCGCACACACACACACACACATCCACCCCAGGGCCAAGAGAAAGGCCTGCACACAAGCCCACAGCACAGCTCCCTGCCAAACTGAAGCATCTGTAGTGACCCACTGGTTCCTTCTTCCTGGGTCTTCAGCATTCCCTCCCATCATGCCCGGTCCCACCCCTCCCTCTGTCCACCAGCCCATGGCCCTGTGCTAATCCCAGGATTAGGCCATAGGAGTCCTAAGTGTCACCCCGCTGTAAGCTCCTTTGTGGAGTGCTGGGTAAGCAGTTTCCAATAAACGCAAGCTGAGCTGGGCACGTGGCTGCTGGTCATCCTTCAACTGGAAAAGGAAATGATTTCTATCAGTCACACCTCAAAGACAAGGCTGTGTTGCGATGGCAGCCCTAGGCTGGGCTGCTTTGGTGCGGAATGAGTCTAATGCGGTCCTGCTGTCATGGAGCTCATGGTCCAGAGGGGACAATGAACCTGGAAGGAGCCATGACCAGTGGCCCAGGTTACCATGGAAACGTGCAGAGCACCAGGGGAGGACACAGTGGAAGGGGCTGACTTGTCAGGGGGGATCAGGGACCACATCCCTGACGAAGGGAGATTTAAATTCAGAACCACTGCACACGAGGCGGGGGACGGGGTCGGGGTGGGGAAGTCTCAAACAGAAGGCGGCCAACACAGAGCCGCTGAGGCATGAATGACCATCTCGAGTTCCAGGAGAAGGTCGGGGTGGCTGGAGGGTAGAAGGAGGAGGGAGAGCAAAGTGTGAGCTGAATCTAAAAGGTAGGCGGGGGCTGGACCACGCAAAGCCCTCCCTGCAGCCTGTGGTAAGCACTTGGGGGCTCACCATGGGGACAGCGGTGCCACTGTGGAGTTGGAAGTAGGAGGGGTTTATGTTTGTAAGAGAAGTCCCCAGCAGGCTAAAATAAGTCAGAGAGGAGCAACTGGGGGCTCCCTGGAGTCAGGGAGCCCGATGAATAAGCTTTTGCAGCCACTCAGATGGCCTGGGCCAGGGGAAAGGCAATGGGATGGAGAGGACCAGATCCAGTGAGGACACATTTAGGAGGTAGCATCCACCTGGCTGGCTGAGGGGGCAGGAGGAGAGAGGGCAGGAATGGCAGCCAGGCCTGTAGCTTGGGCAGTGGGTGAATAGCAATGCCATCTATGGAGATGAGAAATACAGAGAGTCTTTGGGGTTTCAGGGAACAATGATGAATTCAGCTTCAATATAGTATGAGGTGAAGGCAGAGCCATAGATGGCCCTAAAGCCCCTTGTTTTAGAGACAAGGAAAAGGAGTCCCAATGACAGGAAGCAGCTTGCCCAAGGGCAGCCAGCTGATGAGCAGAGGTCAGGCAAGGGCTACCCACCGGCCCCCAACTGCCTCCTCAAAGCTCCAGGGCCTGGGATACCCAGGAACTCCATCAGTGCATTCTCCAAGATCCCTGGATTTGTTGCTTTGAAGGCCCATTTATTCTCCAGCCTCAAGTTCCAAGATGAGGTCAGAAAAATGCATGGATACCCTGGATTCTTGACTGACCTGTCTGCAACCTCTTGAGGCTGAGGAGTCTCTAGTTGCTGGTATTGTGGTGATGCCTCCAGACCCCACTTTAGCCACAGAGATGACACAATCACCACTGCCAAAGAGCACTCCTCTGTGTGGAGAGCAAACGTGAGAATAAACACTTATGAACCGTGCACCATGCTAGACTCTGCCATCATTATTTCAT